GTTCTTAGAGGTTCATTGACAGTAAATTGTGGGCAATGCACTGAGTTATTATTTACTCTAGACCTGAGAAATTCTCCCTCTCCAAGTTTTGTGCCTTGTATAGCTAAATAAATATAAACAATTTCCTTAGAATTTGATACAAACAGCTACCATTGTCTTCACAAGTATGTTAGAAATACTTTCTTAATAGCAACTACTTGACTGTTTTGTTTTTTATCTCCATTCCCTGCCATTACTCTGCCTCTTCCCATCTTTCTGAAATAAAAGTGAGCCAAATTAGCCATTTAAAAAATACGTAGATACTTTCAGGCAGAGGTTGAAAACTGTCTACCCCCTGGCTGCATCTGGCTTGCAGATGTGTTTTGTTCAGCACTCATAGTGTTTTAAGATGTTTAAATTAGTGGCCAACATTTAAAAATGGGTAGATTTTTGAATCAAAATCCAGATTTCCAGCTCTTCATAAAAAATCAAAGGTCTAGTGGGCCTGGGCCCGTCTTCCTTGTGGCAGTGCGGAAGAGTGGTGGTCCCTCCCCTGGGAGCTTGTTTCTCCAGCCTGCCTCCGGCTGGCCCAGCCTCACTGTACCTTTCCATGGCCTGCTTGGCCCCTGTAGGAATAGAGTTTGTAGTCTCTGCTTAATATAACTAATACCCCTTAGATACTGTGTATCAGTTTAGAATTATTTCCACTAGCAACTGTGACCATAGGTAGGAAGGATATTTTACTTGCTAAGTTGTCATTCTTATGATAGCCCAAATGGCTATAATAGTATTTTAGGCTCTTTTGGATTTAATAGAATTACCTTCTCTCCTCTCTGTGGGATTTCCTCATTAACAATTTTTAAAAAGTGTTCAGCAAGGCTTATATAGCAACATAAAATTTTAAATAATGCAGGATATAAATTTCTATAGCTGCTATTGAAGGGGGGTTGCAATCAAGTGAACTGCTTTAATTCAACAATTTATGGTGTTGTAAATTTGAAAAATAAAAGACACTTAGTTTTTTTTTTTTTTTTTTTTTTTTTTCAGAATAAAATAATTAAATAGTTGACCTTTGGCAGAGTCTTTGTTGAAATAGGCAAGGGTTTTGAGCTTCTCAGAACTTGAGACCATTGCCTTCTGGAGTCTTTCCTCAGATGAGTCTGTGCCTCCTTCTAGCTAGTGCACTCTGAGCACTGTGGCCACATCTGGAGGGTGGAGAGGAGACTTAGCTTCCAATGGTGGTCACTCTAGGGGAGGGGGGCCCTTGCAAATACCAAAATTTTTTTAAATTATTATTTTATGAGCTTTTAAAAACTTTTTTGTTTTTGTCATCACAAAAGTAATAAACACTTGTGATAAATTCAGACAACACTGAAGTGCTTTAACATAAGCAACAAAATCTTCTGTGACCTCCCCCAACCTTTTCCAACCATTCCCCAAACATAAGCACTTTTGAGAGTTTGCTTCTTATACTCCTGGACTTTTGCATTTGCTTGTTTCTCTCCACCCCTACCCTTTGCCCTCAACCACGACATAGATACTTTCCCTTTTGTTTTCTAAAGATAGACTGTCCCTGTGCATGGTGTTCTGCAACTTTCTTTTTACAGCTGTCAATTATTATGGTTATTTTTCCAAGTCCATATGTACAGATAAATGTACTTGTTACTTTTAAAAGTTGTACTCCATGTTATGGTTGTATGTTAAGTAAATTTCGTTTTGTATTGATAGACACTCAGGTTGTTTCTGACCTTTTGCCATTGCAGTCATTGCTGCTGTGGAAATTTTTGTGCACACGTGTGAACTTTTGCCTGAGATTTTCTTTGGTATAGATACATAGAAGTAGGACTTTTGGTTTAAATGGTTTGCTGTTTAAAATTTGAATCCATAATGCCAAATTACCCTCCAAAAAGGCTGTACCAATTCATGCTCTTCCTAGGAGCATCCCATTATGGCTTTGCTAATCTAGTTTTTGCTTACACATGTGTAAGAAAGTAAATCTTAAAAGCCTCACAAATAATGCCATCAAAATTACACGTTTATCTTAGAAAAGCATTCAGAATATATGTCTGTAGATTTAATTATATGATTTTTATATCTTGACTTTGATGGTGGTTATCATCCTGCAAGGTGACAAAAAGTTCCCTAAATACTGTACACAATTATTAAATAATTATTAAGGATATCAGTTGTGCCAGGTAGCCTTTGGAAGAATTACAGCCAAATCACAGCTTCCTTTTCCACAGCTCTGCCAGGCTGGCTTGTCTTTCCCACCAAGGGCTGAGCCATTAATACTGAGGCTGGGTCAGCATTTGAAGGGGCCCTGCCAGGGAGTGCCAGGCCTTGGGCCCCAGAGACCTGGGGAGTGGGAGATGGCAAGTGACTGCTGTGAGGCTGAGACAAAGTTTTTGCCTACAACACCCCATGGCTGTTTCCTTTACTGAGCTAGATGAGGAAAGCAAAGGGAAGTGATGGTCCAAGACTTCTGGTGGTCACTTTTGTTCATAGATTTCTCACAGGAGTGCTAACATTTAGGCTCATGTTTACGAAGGTTTGAAACCTTAGCATTTGGGAAGGATCTGCAAATTCTCAGCCAGGGGCCTTAACTGATCACAGGTAGTTGTGAACTCTTGGTCCAGGCTGTATCTCAAGGCTTCTTCTTAGAAGGACAGGTCAGCTTACCACCTGCTAACTGCATGTGAAATTTTGAATTCTGCCTTCTCTAGCTCTCCTCTCTGGCTCTGAGCTGGTATCTGGCATTTGCAAACAGTTTACCCTTTGTTGACTTCTTAGCACTAACCTCACTTTTATGAGTCTGAGTAGACTTGATACCCAGGCCATTTATCCTTTGAGGGTGCCCTCAGCTTCATCAGACCCATGCTGGGCAGTCTGGCATAGTGGTAAGAGGCACTTGGAGCCAGACAGACCTGGGTTCAAATCCTGACATCATCACATTTACTAACAGTGTGACCCTTTGGCTGATGACCTCACCTCTTTGAGCATCAGTGTCTCCTTCTACAAAGTAGGGACAGTAATTCTTTCCCAGGGGTATTTTGAAGGATATACGAATTAATATTTGTCAGGTGCCTCTCAGATGTTCAGCACAAAATAAACAGTGTATAAATATGAGTCCTCTCTTATCTTCCTGCTGTAGAGAGAAAGTTCGTTGGGGATGCTCCAAGTTGGTGGCTACTGGCTGAGGATCCTGGAGTAAGAGGAAGGCTACCATGTAAACCCAGAGATGAATCATGAACAATGTGTATTCTCAGGAGCTTAGTATTTGATATGGGAGCCTAACAAGCAAATAGTGTGTCCAGTAATAGGAACTGATTAATAGAGGAAAGATTAATTAACCTTCTAGGTGGGTGGGGTGGAAAAGTAGGTGGGGTATTGAAGGTTCAACAGGAGTTCGACAGAGAAGATAGACCATAAATAATAAATATACGGCTGTATCCACTAGAGATAAAGTTACATTGTTTTTTATGTACATGTTGACTTCTTTTGGCCTTGCCAATGCACTGATATATTCAAATTCAGCTCCTCTCTTTTTCTCTTCCCTTTTCCCTTCACTCTGCCTTTCCTCCAGCCCTGCCTTGAAATACTCAGCCACTGAAAATTTCTTAAAGAATTTCTTTATACTTTAGTAAGTCCTCAGAGGATACCAGTTCACCCTACTGAGATTTTACAAGAACTTTGGTGTAGCTGGGGTTTTTTTTGCATTCCTTTTTCTACGGTAGATATAAGTTCTTTTGGGTTGCCCATCAATGAACAAACTACCAACCATTTGATGTTTACTGCGTGACTCCTGTATACCAAGCACATGTGCCATTTCACTTAGTCCCCAGAATGTCAGAGCAGCTTTGTGAAATGGGCTGCCCGTTCTTTCTTATGGATGAAGAAACTGAGGCTTAGGTAGGTTAATATACTGAATATTATACATGTAGTGAGTGGGAAAGCCACAGTTCACCTCCAGGGTCTTTTTCTCCCTCTTTGCTGCCTTGCTTGGGGTCCTGCTCATAGTAGGTGGACAGCAGATGTTTGTCTGAACATATGAGAACACTGCCTGCCACGTGCCGGTCAGTTTGATTTGTGCTGCTGGTTTTGTAACCCACATGGGGCAATGACAGCTGCTCAGGTACTTTCCTACCTATTAGTGGGGCCCCAGGGTCACACATCAGTCATAATTGACAAAAAACACAATTTCCCTTTCCTCTCAACTTTTATTTCTAAGGTACTTGTAAGCAGGTAGATTAGATTGTTAACTTTTCATTTTTTGCTTTGTCTCTCTCCTTTAAAGACTATGTGAAAGAATACACAGTGCCCTGAGAGCCTGGCCTGGGAATCAGAAACTTAGATTCCAGCTTCGGTTCTGCTGGTAACTCCTCAGTCATTATGGGTAAATAATATTCCCTCTCCAGAACTACTAGACTCACCTCCTACCTCTCCTCTCCCTTCCAAAGGTTCCGATGTCATAGGAATCTACGCTAGAGGGCTTCCTGTGTGCCGGGCACTGTGGTAAGCACTTCACATGCATTCTCTCTAATCCTTGGGTTTTCTTTTCTTGTGGCCCCCACTGTAGGTTTTTGGAAGAAGCTGACCGCCTGAAAAGAAATTATAAAACATGAAAATCGCTTTGAGGTGACCAAGTCCAGAGGCCCCTAACTCCTCCCAAGCTGGATCTGGGGTGTAAGAACTGTGACTTCAGGTAACAAAGTAGTATCCCCTCCCTGCCCCCTGACACACCTTTGTGCCTCTTGTAACAATTCCAGATCATCCAATGGCAGACCAGAGAATGGACATTTCTTCAACCATCAGTGATTTCATGTCCCCGGGCCCCACCGACCTGCTTTCCAGCTCTCTTGGTACCAGTGGTGTGGATTGCAACCGCAAACGGAAAGGCAGCTCCACTGACTACCAGTAAGGCCTTTGGGGCATGTCTTCCTCTTGTTACATGCAGTCACATTCTCTTTTGTTTTTTCAGAGAAAGCATGGACACAGACAAAGATGACCCTCATGGAAGGTACCATGAACCTAGTAATTTGAACTTCAGCATGTTTTTATCTTTTGCTTTTTCCTCCCCCCAGGTTAGAATATACAGAACACCAAGGAAGGATAAAAAATGCAAGGTAAGCTTGGACCTTATTTTGTCTACAAAGCATATAAGAAATCGTTTTTCATATTGTTGTTCAGGGAAGCTCACAGTCAGATTGAAAAGCGGCGTCGGGATAAAATGAACAGTTTTATAGATGAATTGGCTTCTTTGGTACCAACATGCAACGCAATGTCCAGGAAATTAGATAAACTTACTGTGCTAAGGATGGCTGTTCAGCACATGAAAACATTAAGAGGTGAGACCCTGGGCTCTATTGTCCTTTATGTCGTATACCAATTCTTTCTCTTTTTGCCCCTAAGGTGCCACCAATCCATACACAGAAGCAAACTACAAACCAACTTTTCTATCAGACGATGAATTGAAACACCTCATTCTCAGGGTATGTTCAATTATGGGATTGTTTTACAACGTTGAGAAATTGATTATCCATTTCTCCTGATTAGGCAGCAGATGGATTTTTGTTTGTCGTAGGATGTGACCGAGGGAAGATACTCTTTGTCTCAGAGTCTGTCTTCAAGATCCTCAACTACAGCCAGGTATTGTTCATGCTCCTGTTGATGGTGGGCAGGACTTGTCATGTTTAACATTTCATCTCCCCAGAATGATCTGATTGGTCAGAGTTTGTTTGACTACCTGCATCCTAAAGATATTGCCAAAGTCAAGGAGCAGCTCTCCTCCTCTGACACCGCACCCCGGGAGCGGCTCATAGATGCAAAAAGTGAGTACCAGAGAGGCCTCGCATTTCCTCAGCAGTTTATCACATTTTGTGTATTGATTTGCAGCTGGACTTCCAGTTAAAACAGATATAACCCCTGGGCCATCTCGATTATGTTCTGGAGCACGACGTTCTTTCTTCTGTAGGATGAAGTGTAACAGGCCTTCAGTAAAGGTTGAAGACAAGGACTTCCCCTCTACCTGCTCAAAGAAAAAAGGTAACAATTTAACAGTCCATTAAAACCCTGTGTGCTGACACTAACCACGAACTTTGCTTTCTAGCAGATCGAAAAAGCTTCTGCACAATCCACAGCACAGGCTATTTGAAAAGCTGGCCACCCACAAAGATGGGGCTGGATGAAGACAACGAACCAGACAATGAGGGGTGTAACCTCAGCTGCCTCGTCGCAATTGGACGACTGCATTCTCATGTAGTTCCACAACCAGTGAACGGGGAAATCAGGGTGAAATCTATGGAATATGTTTCTCGGCACGCGATAGATGGAAAGTTTGTTTTTGTAGACCAGAGGTAAGAGTCTACATACTACCCTTGAGCAATGATCTTCTTTAAATATTCCTTTATTCCCTTTTAGGGCAACAGCTATTTTGGCATATTTACCACAAGAACTTCTAGGCACATCGTGTTATGAATATTTTCACCAAGATGACATAGGACATCTTGCAGAATGTCATAGGCAAGGTAAGCTAGGATGTATGAAAGATCTTAAGTTGCAACAATGTCCATGTTTTCTTTACATTTTCAGTTTTACAGACGAGAGAAAAAATTACAACTAATTGCTATAAATTTAAAATCAAAGATGGTTCTTTTATCACACTACGGAGTCGATGGTTCAGTTTCATGAACCCTTGGACCAAGGAAGTAGAATATATTGTCTCAACTAACACTGTTGTTTTGTAAGTACTTTTCCTATATCTGAAGCTCCCCTCTCACGTTTCCTTATTGCTGGGATGTTCACAGAGCCAACGTCCTGGAAGGCGGGGACCCAACCTTCCCACAGCTCACAGCATCCCCCCACAGCATGGACAGCATGCTGCCCTCTGGAGAAGGTAACTATGTGCTGCTGGGGCCCTGGGGCTTGTCTTCCTCAGTTTTCCCCTTTCCTACTCTCAGATTCCTTTGTTGTAGGTGGCCCAAAGAGGACCCACCCCACTGTTCCAGGGATTCCAGGGGGAACCCGGGCTGGGGCAGGAAAAATAGGCCGAATGATTGCTGAGGAAATCATGGAAATCCACAGGCAAGTAACACCTTCTAGTTCCTCTGTTAAACAGAAAAGGCAGTGTAATTCTCTTTTCTGACAGGATAAGAGGGTCATCGCCTTCTAGCTGTGGCTCCAGCCCATTGAACATCACGAGTACGCCTCCCCCTGATGCCTCTTCTCCAGGAGGCAAGAAGGTAAGACTGATGATTCTTAGCCTAAGCTAGAGCAAACTTCACACTTCCCTCCTTTTGTTTGTAGATTTTAAATGGAGGGACTCCAGACATTCCTTCCAGTGGCCTACTATCAGGCCAGGCTCAGGAGAACCCAGGTTATCCATATTCTGATAGTTCTTCTATTCTTGGTAAGTGGCATCATTATTCGTTTCCATTGCAAAATCACTGACCAGTCTTTATCTCCTCCCACAGGTGAGAACCCCCACATAGGTATAGACATGATTGACAACGACCAAGGATCAAGTAGTCCCAGTAATGATGAGGCAGCAATGGCTGTCATCATGAGCCTCTTGGAAGCAGATGCTGGACTGGGTGGCCCTGTTGACTTTAGTGACTTGCCATGGCCGCTGTAAACACTACATGTTGCTTTGGCAACAGCTATAGTATCAAAGTGCATTACTGGTGGAGTTTTACAGTCTGTGAAGCTTACTGGATAAGGAGAGAATAGCTTTTATGTACTGACTTCATAAAAGCCATCTCAGAGCCATTGATACAAGTCAATCTTACTATATGTAACTTCAGACAAAGTGGAACTAAGCCTGCTCCAGTGTTTCCTCATCATTGATTATTGGGCTAGCTGTGGATAGCTTGCATTAATTGTATATTTTGGATTCTGTTTGTGTTGAATTTTTTAATCATTGTGCACAGAAGCATCATTGGTAGCTTTTATATGCAAATGGTCATTTCAGATGTATGGTGTTTTTACACTACAAAGAAGTCCCCCATGTGGATATTTCTTATACTAATTGTATCATAAAGCCGTTTATTCTTCCTTGTAAGAATCCTTTACTATAAATATGGGTTAAAGTATAATGTACTAGACAGTTAAATATTTTTAATAAATGTTTCCCTTGTTCTATAAATACTGTTCACATTTCAAATAATTAGAAAAAAA